AGCGCTCCGCTCCTCCCAGTTCCTAAGAGTAAGTGATCCTCTTGGCTTTTATTTCTTTCTCTTTCCTGCTGGTGGCTGGGGGTGGCGGTGGCGATGGGGGGGAGGCTGATGTTGCTGGACTTGTCGCTGATCTTGTCACCTTTTGTGTACTGTTTCTGGGGTGTGAGGAGGCGTTTGCTCCCTTTCCTTCTTTCTCCTGCTCTCTCTTCTCAGGAGAGAGGACCGCGAGAGGGACCGGGTCGCTTTTTTGTTCGTGGAGATCCCCGCTTTCCGCCAAACCCCATCCTTCCGATCTCCCCAGGCTAAAACTCCGGGGCCGGTCCCCTTGTCCTTTCTCTTTGTCTTGTTTATTATAGCTGCCTTTCTTCCCGGCTCTTCCAATTTGCTTGTCATTTGCATACCTTTCACTTCTCCTTTTTTAACCCCAGCAGAGGACCGGGAACTGGGAGGAGGAGAGAGGGAGGTGGGGGGGCGCTCTGTTACTTTCGTCTCAAAACGCTGTCGAAGCCGAATTGTGGAAATCCGGCTTGGAGGGGAGCGGTGATGGGTCCCGGGAAACGCGCGCGGCGCCCCTCTTCCGAGCTCCTGGACCCAGGGCTGGGTCAAGTTGAGTAGGGTAAGGCGGCACCGGGAGGCTCGGGGGGTCGCGTGGCGGTGGGATTGGGACACCAGCACGAGGAGGACCGGAGGATCGCGGGCCGGGTAAGAGTAGGGGGTTCTTGGGCAGCAGAAATGGGAGGCGATGAATCTCCCAGCCATCGCTGGCAGACTATGGTGTTGGGCAGCTTCGGTCTGGTCTCGTCTGGGTGGTACCTACCGTTTTGCCCCAGTTAGGAGGACTGGGGAGGGAGGACAGGAGAGGTGAGAGTAATTGTTACTGGGAAGACTAGTGAGGAGGGCGGGAAGAGGGAGGGAAGAGCTGCTATCTTGCCTGAGCAGATCAGGAGGGGGACGCAGTGGGCGGGGGGAGACATCACCCAAAGTCCAGTTTAGCAAGTTGTTGATTCTTCTGGTGTGCCAGCCCGTTACTCCCCCTGCTGAAGCTGAAGGTTGGTGGAGTGATGGAGCGTGGGGATGGTAAAGGAGGAGTAAGTAGCTTTCCACAGACTCCCAGGTCTCTGGCCCCTTCCCAGCTTCTTGGGAAATTGAGAGCCCTCCAGGCAGACAGAGAACAGAACTAGAAGGAGGGGTGGTGCTTAGTCTTAAATAGCTCAAGGAGGCAGGTTGGAGTGTGAAACTGCTGTTCTTGGCAACCCAGAAGGCTACTCTGCCTGGGGGAAGGCTGGAAACTCACCTGCTTGTTTTTATTTTTCCGAGAAGATCTGTGCTGTCTCCTTGAGCTTATAAAAACAGAGGAAGCACAGGGTGGCCTCCTCGCAAAGTCAAGGCTAGAAGACTCCCTTCTCCTGTTCTCTTTTCCACTCATGCCCTCCCTTATTTAAAAAAAAAAAAAAAAAGAAAGAAAAGAAAAAAAAAAGAACTCATTTCCTTTCCTAACCTAGGTAGGCAGAAATCTATTAGCAGAGTGCGCATGGGCAGGGCCTGACAGGTGTGTTGTGTCAAGAAAGACAGGTGCAAATTTCCTCTGTGTCTGTGTGTGTCTGTACAGCTCTAGACCACAATGCTTGCTCGAGGGTTGGAGAGGTTTATGAATTTATGGTTGTCCTGGTTAATAGGATTGTCTGGGCTAATGGGAATTGGGCTGTTGTTCTTTTGAGCCCTGCCATGTGAGTTCTTGGGGTGGGGGGTGGGGGCAAGTTGGTATGTGTTTGTTTATTTTTCTTAAGGATATTGGCAGTCTACTGCTGAGGCTGTGTCCCAGGCTTCTGTCTGCCAGTCAGCCCAAAGCACCCCCACTTTAGGCAGCAGGTGGAGGGAGACTGACTTTTCCTTTGCTTCCTACCAGTTTATGCCTATCTCCCAGGTCTGTGCTTGGCAGAGAGAGAGAGAGAGAGAGAGAACTGTCGTGTGTGTGTGTGTGTGTGTGTGTGTGTGTGTGTGTGTGTGTTTGTGTGTGTGTGGTGTATGCTTTGGATAGCAATGAGTGGTGTGTAACTGCCAAGAATTCCAAAGTCAGTTTGAAAGTGTTACTGTTGTTAAAGCTTATCTTTTTAAGCATGCTTTCTCCTTGCCCAGAAAGAATAGGTATGTACATAAACTCTTTCAAGTCATATGTTAAATAATCTCATAAAGTAGAATGAGCCTGTCATTGTCCCAGACATGTGCCAAATGTCCTAGATATGAATTTGATGGAGAAAGAAAATCTCAAGTACATGAGAAGGTAACTGTGCTTTTCTATTCTGATGCAAGATGTGATTCATCAGTCCTTTTGTTCTGTTGGCCAGGGTCCCGGGATTCTTGAGCTGTGCCCAGCTGACGAGCTTTTGAAGATGGCACAATAACCGTCCAGTGATGCCTGACCATGACAGCACAGCCCTCTTAAGCCGGCAAACCAAGAGGAGAAGAGTTGACATTGGAGTGAAAAGGACGGTAGGGACAGCATCTGCATTTTTTGCTAAGGCAAGAGCAACGTTTTTTAGTGCCATGAATCCCCAAGGTTCTGAGCAGGATGTTGAGTATTCAGTGGTGCAGCATGCAGATGGGGAAAAGTCAAATGTACTCCGCAAGCTGCTGAAGAGGGCGAACTCGTATGAAGATGCCATGATGCCTTTTCCAGGAGCAACCATAATTTCCCAGCTGTTGAAAAATAACATGAACAAAAATGGTGGCACGGAGCCCAGTTTCCAAGCCAGCGGTCTCTCTAGTACAGGCTCCGAAGTACATCAGGAGGATATATGCAGCAACTCTTCAAGAGACAGCCCCCCAGAGTGTCTTTCCCCTTTTGGCAGGCCTACTATGAGCCAGTTTGATATGGATCGCTTATGTGATGAGCACCTGAGAGCAAAGCGCGCCCGGGTTGAGAATATAATTCGGGGTATGAGCCATTCCCCCAGTGTGGCATTAAGGGGCAATGAAAATGAAAGAGAGATGGCCCCGCAGTCTGTGAGTCCCCGAGAAAGTTACAGAGAAAACAAACGCAAGCAAAAGCTTCCCCAGCAGCAGCAACAGAGTTTCCAGCAGCTGGTTTCAGCCCGAAAAGAACAGAAGCGAGAGGAGCGCCGACAGCTGAAACAGCAGCTGGAGGACATGCAGAAACAGCTGCGCCAGCTGCAGGAAAAGTTCTACCAAATCTATGACAGCACTGATTCGGAAAATGATGAAGATGGTAACCTGTCTGAAGACAGCATGCGCTCGGAGATCCTGGATGCCAGGGCCCAGGACTCTGTCGGAAGGTCAGATAATGAGATGTGCGAGCTAGACCCAGGACAGTTTATTGACCGAGCTCGAGCCCTGATCAGAGAGCAGGAAATGGCTGAAAACAAGCCGAAGCGAGAAGGCAACAACAAAGAAAGAGACCATGGGCCAAACTCCTTACAACCGGAAGGCAAACATTTGGCTGAGACCTTGAAACAGGAACTGAACACTGCCATGTCGCAAGTTGTGGACACTGTGGTCAAAGTCTTTTCGGCCAAGCCCTCCCGCCAGGTTCCTCAGGTCTTCCCACCTCTCCAGATCCCCCAGGCCAGATTTGCAGTCAATGGGGAAAACCACAATTTCCACACCGCCAACCAGCGCCTGCAGTGCTTTGGCGACGTCATCATTCCGAACCCCCTGGACACCTTTGGCAATGTGCAGATGGCCAGTTCCACTGACCAGACAGAAGCACTGCCCCTGGTTGTCCGCAAAAACTCCTCTGACCAGTCTGCCTCCGGCCCTGCCGCTGGCGGCCACCACCAGCCCCTGCACCAGTCGCCTCTCTCTGCCACCACGGGCTTCACCACGTCCACCTTCCGCCACCCCTTCCCCCTTCCCTTGATGGCCTATCCATTTCAGAGCCCATTAGGTGCTCCCTCCGGCTCCTTCTCTGGAAAAGACAGAGCCTCTCCTGAATCCTTAGACTTAACTAGGGATACCACGAGTCTGAGGACCAAGATGTCATCTCACCACCTGAGCCACCACCCTTGTTCACCAGCACACCCGCCCAGCACCGCCGAAGGGCTCTCCTTGTCGCTCATAAAGTCCGAGTGCGGCGATCTTCAAGATATGTCTGAAATATCACCTTATTCGGGAAGTGCAATATCCTTTTATTTTCCCCTCGAGGAAAAAACGAATTGCTTTTCCTTAACCAATTGCATCCTACATGCAGGAAGGATTGTCACCCAATCACTTGAAAAAAGCAAAGCTCATGTTTTTTTATACCCGTTATCCCAGCTCCAATATGCTGAAGACCTACTTCTCCGACGTAAAGGTAGGGACTTTTTTTATTCTTAATTTTTTCATTTCTTATCCTTTTCAACATTTAAATTTAACAGTTCAACAGATGCATTACCTCTCAGCTCATCAAGTGGTTTAGCAATTTCCGTGAGTTTTACTACATTCAGATGGAGAAGTACGCACGTCAAGCCATCAACGATGGGGTCACCAGTACTGAAGAGCTGTCTATAACCAGAGACTGTGAGCTGTACAGGGCTCTGAACATGCACTACAATAAAGCAAATGACTTTGAGGTAGGAACTAATCTTTATTTTTTGGTCATCTCACTTTATTAATGCCATTGTCTCCTTGTATCAGCAGGTTCCAGAGAGATTCCTGGAAGTTGCTCAGATCACATTACGGGAGTTTTTCAATGCCATTATCGCAGGCAAAGATGTTGATCCTTCCTGGAAGAAGGCCATATACAAGGTCATCTGCAAGCTGGATAGTGAAGTCCCTGAGATTTTCAAATCCCCGAACTGCCTACAAGAGCTGCTTCATGAGTAGAAATTTCAACAACTCTTTTTGAATGTATGAAGAGTAGCAGTCCCCTTTGGATGTCCAAGTTATATGTGTCTAGATTTTGATTTCATATATATGTGTATGGGAGGCATGGATATGTTATGAAATCAGCTGGTAATTCCTCCTCATCACGTTTCTCTCATTTTCTTTTGTTTTCCATTGCAAGGGGATGGTTGTTTTCTTTCTGCCTTTAGTTTGCTTTTGCCCAAGGCCCTTAACATTTGGACACTTAAAATAGGGTTAATTTTCAGGGAAAAAGAATGTTGGCGTGTGTAAAGTCTCTATTAGCAATGAAGGGAATTTGTTAACGATGCATCCACTTGATTGATGACTTATTGCAAATGGCGGTTGGCTGAGGAAAACCCATGACACAGCACAACTCTACAGACAGTGATGTGTCTCTTGTTTCTACTGCTAAGAAGGTCTGAAAATTTAATGAAACCACTTCATACATTTAAGTATTTTGTTTGGTTTGAACTCAATCAGTAGCTTTTCCTTACATGTTTAAAAATAATTCCAATGACAGATGAGCAGCTCACTTTTCCAAAGTACCCCAAAAGGCCAAATTAAAAAAGAAAAATAATCACTCTCAAGCCTTGTCTAAGAAAAGAGGCAAACTCTGAAAGTCGTACCAGTTTCTTCTGGAGGCAAAGCAATTTTGCACAAAACCAGCTCTCTCAAGATGAGACTAGAAATTCATACCTGGTCTTGTAGCCACCTCTCTAAACTTGAAAATAGGTTCTTCTTCATAAGTGAGCTTACATCATTCTTCATAAAGAAAAATCCTATAACTTGTTATCATTTTTGCTTCAGATACTAAAAGGCACTAAGTTTCCAATTTACGCTGCTCAACTTTGTTTATATGCTTAAAAGGATTCTGTTTACTTAACAATTTTTTCCCCTAAAATACTATTTTCTGAATACTTCCTTCCAGTAAGGAATAAAGGAAAGCCCAACTTGGCCATAAAATTCTTGCCTACACTAGAAGTTTGTTGACAGCCATTAGCTGACTTGATCGTCATCTCCTAAGAGGAACACATATATTTTCACAAGCAATTCCACACTATCCTGATGGGTATGCAAAGTGGTGACAGTCTAACTCAGTGTTTCTTCATTTTAGGTATAACATTTTAAAGCAATTGATAATGCCTCTTCCAATTCAGAAGCTAGTATTGACCAAAATGTGAGAAGAGTGTATAGCATAGGAAAATTTGGGGTTAACCCAAAAGACACAATTCCAGCACACATAAGAAAGCTAGCTGCTATTTTATGCTTTCTTCCATGGTTCTCCTCTTTTTTCCCTTTTATTTTTCCCTGTTTTTCAATGATGTACAGTGTTCCCTACTTGCATTGAAAAAACTCGTATGGCATTCACACTTTTTTTCTTAGGTGGGTTTTTGTGTCCAGATGCAGTAAGAATTCATTGTTCATCCTAAAACTGTTTTCCAGACCCTTCCTTCCCCTTAGGTAATTTGATATACACCTCCTAAAATGACACAGTAACAAATCTGGTATTTAGAACATATAGAACATAAATGCCATTTTTTAATTCAACTTTAATAAGAATTACATTTGACTTTGGAGAATACAGGTCTTGACCCATGTGACTGACTAGCTGACCCGATCGCTGTAATTTAACGTCATTTATAAATTCTGCTGATGGACAGGAATGTATGAACTCAATTATTGTCAGCACAAAGCCTTAAAACCTGCTGACTTTAAATTAAATGGTGCAGTCCTATGATGCCCTGCACCATCCAGGGGACTAACAGGGCCTCGCAGTGTAGACAGAGGGTGCAGCCACACGGGCGGGGGCACCAGCCACCTCACTCTGCACCCGCGGCCTCACACATCTCCCAGCTCACACTCTACTAATGCACAGAGTCATTAGATCCAATTTGTTATTTTTCTCACTTGCTTTAAAAAAAAGCAGTTTGGATAATCATGACATTGGAATAAAGTGGGAAGGAAAAATTCCATCAGCACAAAATAGGGAAGTAATCCCAACTTGTAGTCACAGTTTTCTGACTGGCTTTGTTTTAAAAGAGGATGGCAGTCCTTGTTCGTGTCAGTGTGCCACTGGGTTTTTGCTGTTCCGTGTAATTCATATCAACTTTGTGTTGCCATTTGCAAGGTAAAAGGCAAAGCTGTAGTGTATTCACCTATGTAGACAGATTGCTAGATATCTTTTTGATCTGGGGCGAGTTCAATATTGATTCCAGACTTATTTGGATTTTTTTAGTATTATTTTCCCCTCCCTTTCTAATTTAAATAGACAAATTAAGCAAAAGTGTGTGTTCACAACCAAATGTTGATGCCCTTATCTACTGATAATATCCTCTCAATGTTCACTGAGGCATAGAAATTATTTCAGAGTAGAAATTGCAGCATGAGGATAAACTCACCTCTTTGTTCTGAAAATAGAACTTTATCACTATGCTTTCCGGTGGTTTTCCCTTTTACAATCGAAATCTTGTGCCTCCCAAGTGCATTGGAAAATGACAAAAGCCTGTCTCTCCAAATTCCTATTTAACAGTTTGATTTTTTTTTTTTAATCACCATCTTTCAAATCTTAGCTCAACTCTCACCAAGTGAAAATTGGCTACTTGGGAGAAAGTTAACTTTCTATGGTGGGATGGTGAAGGATGAGGGACAGTTTACATAGGAAAAGAAAAAAAAAAGTCTAAAGTCCATGTTGAAAAACCACACTACCACTTATTTTCTGCTAACCCTAAATTATTTTTGCGTATACGCTTGAGGTTATAGTCTGTGCCTAGACCTAAAATGCACCAGCGGGGGGGATTTTAAAAAATCCTTCAAAATACCAGTTTTTTCCCAACAAGTACAATTGTTCTTGTGCCTTCTGTGGCTTTCGATTTCATCTTTTTGACTTTATTTCCAATTACTACAGCTGCAATAAACACTAGATTTTTTTTCTGGCTGTTTGACATAACGTTGATAGCTATGCATATTTTGTGTCTTTTTAAAACAAAGCGGGAGAATACGTTTTTGAAGAAGAGAATTTTTAGAACAGTTTGATACCGCAAATTATTTTTTCCTCAATTGTTTGAGCAGCATTCGAGTTTTGAAAATTCTTGTAGAAGCCAATTTTTTGTAACTGTGGTGCAAATCTTGTGTTTTCTTAGCCTAATGAAAAGTAGTATAGAAGCAATATTTCATACCATGTGCTATATATGTGTGCGCAGATGTGTGAACATAAAATCACATACACACATATACACACATGTAAAAATATACATATATATATATGCGTGTGAAGTGGAAAGCTTACCTTTTCCTATCTAGATTTAAGAACCTATTTTAGACATTTGTTATGTTTTGTGAAAAGAATGTTCTATTTGCAACAAAACATTTAATTCTTACTGTATCTCTGGCTGTTTAATGAGGACGTTTCACATTAAATGGTAAAACACATGGAAGATGTTAGAATGTAGTAATTATTTAAGTAAACGTTCACCCACATATTCCTGAAGTTTGCTTTGTGCCTCCGAGTATTATTTAATTAAAGAAGTGTTTTATGTTTGCAGAATCTTTGTCACTGTACTAGGGATGTGGGTGAATATCATTTAAAAAAATTTAAAACAACAAAAAAAAAGCAAAACAGAAACACTAAAGCAAGAGGGGAACTTTTATAAAGCAATGTAAATATTTAACCTCATGGCTGTCATTATGTAAGACATGAGATTTTAATAAATAACTACATTCTCACGACATCTGTTGAATTTACTAGGAACACTACAGTGACTGTATAGACAGTTGAAAGCATTCTTGAAAATCCTGCTCTCTCCTTTTAAAAGTTAACAATCTCTTTTATCAGATGTCAAGGGCAAGGGTAATGCAGTTTCTGTAAATTTATGAAATTTCTTTTTCTATGTACATGAAGACATTTAGTAAGTAACACCCCCCCTTCCCATGCGCACATGTGCGCATACACACACACACACACACACACACACACACAAACACACACACTGTCATAAAGCTAATGATTTGGGGACTTTAAAAAATAGGATGTCCTCCAGGAACAATCATAAATTTATGAAAGAAAGAGTAGTTTACAGACTCCCCTGAAAGAAGCAGTGTATATGTGAAGACAGTGCAAAAATCTCTTTGCCATGTATATTATAGCGTATTCATTGGTGTGAATAGTACAAATGTTTCCTTCTGGTACAAACTCTGTGTTTGCAAATTTACAAGAAGCATTGTTTTCAAAAAGCTCCCCTTAAAAAATGTAACTGGTTTATATGAGTAAGCAGTTACCGTATTGCACTTAAATGTTATGTTGAAGGAAATGCAGTTTTGTTTTCTGTAGATCTGTTGGTTGTAAACCATCTATAAAACTAAAGCTAAAATGCTCATATTCAGAGCTGGGATCAAAACTGGTATTTAACCTTTGCATCTTCTTATAATTATCCTTCTAAGAATATAACAGAATGTGGAAGTGTCTGGACTTTGAGTCTTTTCAACTGAGCCTTCTCTCAAATCTGACACCCCCTCAGAATGCACAAACATAAGCAGAAAAGGCAAACAAGCTTACCTTCTTTTGTGAAAACGTATTCATTCTGTATTTTTTTAAATATTCAATTCCCCTAAAAATGGGGAGAAAATATTTTAAAATTGTATATTACGACTTCAAATTTAGAACTAAGAAAAAAATGTATTTGGGATTGGTCTCAGCGCTACCTAGAAGAATCAAAGGTCATGGCTTCCCTCAATATTGTCCCAGCCATTTCTCATATGTATATAGTATAAACCGTGACAAAACACTGCCTTTATATTATTTAGCAATATGTTGTAAATAGCATTATTAAGCTCTTTTTTGTAATAAAGACCCTTTGATTTGAATATAGTACAATAACTGAACTGATAAAGTCAATTTTTGATTTTTGTTTGTTTTTTTTAGCTAGAGGCAATTTCAATTGTGAATTTTTGTTGTTGTCTATTGTTCTGAAGACTTTGCATAATTTATTGGTTTAATTTATCCTAATTTATTTGATGAAGGTGTACAATTTTGTATTACCAAGGATGTACTGTAATATTAATTGATATGATAAACACAATGAGACTCCCTGTCCATATTAAAAAGAAAATAAAAAGGTGCAGTAGACAATTGATTTTAAAGGAAAAGTTAAAAAAATTAGTTTGGCAGCTACTAAATTTTAAAACAGGAAAAAAAAAAGTTGTTGTGGGGAGGGTGGGAAAGGGGTTTTACTTTGTGTGTTTTAAGCTTTTGTATACTCTCCAAACTTTTACCTTTTGCTTTGTACCACTTAAAGGATACAGTAGTCCAATTGCCTTGTGTGCCTTCCATCTCCTCTTAAACTGAATGTATGTGCAGTATATATGCAAGCTTGTGCAAAATAAAATATACATTACAAGCTCAGTGCCGTTTGATTTTCTTAAAGAAAGAGTGAC